AGAGGGAAGTCTCTATCTAGAGACCCTCGACAGAGATTCCTAGAGCCAGAGACAGAGATTCAGAGAGCCAGAGACACAGAGAGATTCATAGAGACATATAGAGAGATTCAGAGAGCCTGAATCACAGAGATTCACAGAGCCAACGAGACAAACAGAGAGATTCATAGAGCCAGAGACACAGATTCGGAGAGTCAGAGAGACATAGAAAGATTCATAGAGCCAGAGACACAGAGATTCAGAGAGTCAGAGAGACATAGAGAGACATTCATAGAGCCAGAGACACAGAGAGATTCATAGACATATAGAGAGATTCAGAGAGCCTGAATCACAGAGATTCACAGAGCCAAAGAGACAAACAGAGAGATTCATAGAGCCAGAGACACAGAGGGATTCGGAGAGTCAGAGAGACATAGAAAGAGATTCATAGAGCCAGAGACACAGAGATTCATAGAGACATAGAGATTCATAGAGCCAGAGACACAGAGATTCAGAGAGTCAGAGAGACATAGAAAGACATTCATAGAGCCAGAGACACAGAGAGATTCAGAGTCAGAGAAACATAGAGATTCATAGAGCCAGAGACACAGAGAGATTCAGAGTCAGAGAGACATAGAGAGACATTCATAGAGCCGGAGACACAGAGAGATTCAGAGTCAGAGAGACATAGATTTATAGAGCCAGAGACACAGATTCAGGGAGTCAGAGAGACATAGAGAGACATTCATAGAGCCGGAGACACAGATTCAGAGTCAGAGAGACATAGACATTCATAGAGCCAGAGACACAGATTCAGAGAGTCAGAGAGATGAATAGATTCAGAGAGCCAGAGACACAGGGAGAGTGAATCACAGACACAGAGGGACGGGGAGATCCCCAGAAACAGAAAGAGATTCATAGAGCCAGAGAGACAAATAGAGATTGGGTCAGAGAGAAAGGGACAGAGACAGAGACAGAGAAGAGAAGAGGGAGAGAGATTGGGTCAGAGAGAAAGGGACAGAGACAGAGAAGAGAAGAGGGAGAGAGAGACTGAGTCATAGACAGGAGAGAGACCCCCCTAGCATCAGAGAGAGAGAGAGAGATCAACAGAGCCAGAGAGGGACAAGTACAGAGAAACAGATGGAACCAGAGAGATATAGGAAGAGACAAACAAAAACAGAGACGGAGTTGCAGAACCGGAGGAAGGGAGAGAGACAGAGACAAAGGCATTTATAAAGACGGGTGGAGGTGAGGAGAGAGAGGGAGAGACAGGGGCAAGCATTTAGAGAGTGACTCCCAGAGAGGAAGACAGAGACGGACTCCCAAAGAGATCAAGTTGCAGAGGGAGGGGGAGACAGAGTCACAGCCTGAGAGAGAATAGAGATTCACAGAGCCAGAGAGACAAAGACAGGGAAAGAAACAAACTCAGGGAGACAGAGGCGGAAGAATTTATCAGACGTAGAGGGAGAGACAGAGGGAGACTGATTCACAGTGAGGCAGACCAAGACCCCGAGAAGAACCACGACACCAAGACCCAGAGATGGCGACAGATACAGATGGAGACACACAGCAGAGGAAATAGAGAAATAGAAAGAAATAGAAACAGCATTTCTCGGAGACAGGGAAAAGAAAACAGATCCACTGAGAGGCAGAAACAGAGACACATCGAGAAAGCTCGCTCCAGGAATAGAGGGAGAGGGACAGAGGTCACAAGAAAGACACACGCAGGCAGAGAGCTACACAAATAATGGAGAGGCCAGGGGAGGAAATAAAGACTCAGCCGGCATCGGAGAAAGTGAGAACCTTAGCGCCCTGCCTGTCCACTGCTCAGAGGGGGGACCCCGGCCCCTGTTTTGCAGAAAGGGGGCCCTGAGGCAGAAGGTGGTCCACGAAGTCAAGAGCCACAAGTTCACCGCTCGCTTCTTCAAGCAGCCCACCTTCTGCAGCCACTGCACCGACTTCATCTGGTGAGGGAAGGGGGCTGGGGGACTGGGGGACGCTGCACTGACCTAGGATCCCTGACTCTTCCAGGGGTATCGGAAAGCAGGGCCTGCAATGTCAAGGTAAGAGCTGGGGACCGGGGCTCCTGGGACCCTCCGTCTGTGTCTCTATGATTTTCATCTATAGTCTGCAGCTTTGTGGTTCATCGACGATGCCACGAATTTGTGACCTTCGAGTGTCCAGGCGCTGGGAAGGGCCCCCAGACGGACGTGAGTGCTCGGACACCTGGTTCTCCTCCTCGACGCCCCCTAAGCCAGTCTTCTCTGCCCCCAGGACCCCCGGAACAAACACAAGTTCCGCCTGCATAGCTACAGCAGCCCCACCTTCTGCGACCACTGTGGCTCCCTCCTCTACGGGCTTGTGCACCAGGGCATGAAATGCTCCTGTGAGTGACCTGGGCCTTGCCAGGGCCCTTCCCCTGAGGTGCTACCCGCAGCTTTCCCCTCCAGGCTGCGAGATGAACGTGCACCGGCGCTGTGTGCGTAGCGTGCCCTCCCTGTGCGGTGTGGACCACACCGAGCGCCGCGGGCGCCTGCAGCTGGAGATCCGGGCTCCCACAGCAGATGAGATCCACGTAACTGGTGAGGCCCCGCCCCCTCGCCTGGCCCCGCCCACCCGTCACACTCTTCCTCACTCCCCGTTTAGTTGGCGAGGCCCGTAACCTAATTCCTATGGACCCCAATGGTCTCTCTGATCCCTATGTGAAACTGAAGCTCATCCCAGACCCTCGGAACCTGACGAAACAGAAGACCCGAACGGTGAAAGCCACGCTAAACCCTGTGTGGAATGAGACCTTTGTGTTGTGAGTCTGGGGTGCAGGGAAGGCAATGACAGCTCTGCACCCCATCCACCCCACCTTCCTGCAGCAACCTGAAGCCAGGGGATGTGGAGCGCCGGCTCAGCGTGGAGGTGTGGGACTGGGACCGGACCTCCCGCAACGACTTCATGGGGGCCATGTCCTTTGGCGTCTCGGAGCTGCTCAAGGCGCCCGTGGATGGCTGGTGAGGAGCAGGGCTGGGGCCTGGGGATGGAGCTGCCCGCCTCTGGTCTCCGTCTGTATGTCAGGTACAAGTTACTGAACCAGGAGGAGGGCGAGTATTACAATGTGCCGGTGGCCGATGCTGACAACTGCAGCCTCCTCCAGAAGTTTGAGGTACCCAGACCCTGGCTTCCTCAAGGGAGCCCGGGACCCTGACTCTCTCTTTCTTTTCTCCCAGGCTTGTAACTACCCCCTGGAATTGTATGAGGTGAGTAGAACCAGGGCGTTGAATGGAGGCAGTGCCTCTGGCTCTTTCTTTCTCCTTTCCACAGCGGGTGCGGATGGGCCCCTCTTCCTCTCCCATCCCCTCCCCTTCCCCTAGTCCCACCGACCCCAAGCGCTGCTTCTTCGGGGCGAGTCCAGGACGCCTGCACATCTCCGACTTCAGCTTCCTCATGGTTCTAGGAAAAGGCAGTTTTGGGAAGGTTGGATTCCTGGGGTTCTGGGGGAAAGGGAGATGGACTGGCCCTTTTGGAACTGTGCGCATAGGTGATGCTGGCCGAGCGCAGGGGCTCTGATGAGCTCTACGCCATCAAGATCTTGAAAAAGGACGTGATCGTCCAGGACGACGATGTGGACTGCACGCTGGTGGAGAAACGTGTGCTGGCGCTGGGGGGCCGGGGTCCTGGCGGCCGGCCCCACTTCCTCACCCAGCTCCACTCCACCTTCCAGACCCCGGTAAGGATGGAGGGGGCGGAGGCTGTCCTCCGTCCCGCCTCTAAGCCCATGCACTTCTCCGCAGGACCGCCTGTATTTCGTGATGGAGTACGTCACCGGGGGAGACTTGATGTACCACATTCAACAGCTGGGCAAGTTTAAGGAGCCCCATGCAGCGTGAGTCTCGGCCAACAGAGAATGGTCGGGGTCTTCTGACGTCCCCACCCACCCCGTCCTCCAGGTTCTACGCGGCAGAAATCGCTATCGGCCTCTTCTTCCTTCACAATCAGGGCATCATCTACAGGTGAGCAGCCCCAGGAATTTCCGTGGAGGAAACAATTCCTGCCCCACACCCCTGCATCGTCCAGGGACCTGAAGCTGGACAATGTGATGCTGGATGCTGAGGGACACATCAAGATCACTGACTTTGGCATGTGTAAGGAGAACGTCTTCCCCGGGACGACAACCCGCACCTTCTGCGGGACCCCGGACTACATAGCCCCGGAGGTAACCCCAACCCTGCTGCTCTGGTCACGCTTCATCATGATTCCCTGCCTTCCACCTCCCCTAGATCATTGCCTACCAGCCCTATGGGAAGTCTGTCGATTGGTGGTCCTTTGGAGTTCTGCTGTATGAGATGTTGGCAGGACAGGTAAGGGAAGGTGGGGAGAAGCTGGCTTGGCTTCCCTGACTCTCTATCCCCTCCACTTTGATAGCCTCCCTTCGATGGGGAGGACGAGGAGGAGCTGTTTCAGGCCATCATGGAACAAACTGTCACCTACCCCAAGTCGCTTTCCCGGGAAGCCGTGGCCATCTGCAAGGGGGTGAGAGCCCCCTGACTCCCAGCTTCTCCAGGTGTCTGTCTGTCTCTCTCTGTGTTTCCCACAGTTCCTGACCAAGCACCCAGGGAAGCGCCTGGGCTCAGGGCCTGATGGGGAACCTACCATCCGTGCACATGGCTTTTTCCGCTGGATTGACTGGGAGCGGCTGGAACGATTGGAGATCCCGCCTCCTTTCAGACCCCGCCCGGTCAGTCACCCTCCAGGCAACAAAAACCTGGTGCTTAACTTTCCCTCCCCCACGTCTCCCACAGTGTGGCCGCAGCGGCGAGAACTTTGACAAGTTCTTCACGCGGGCGGCGCCAGCGCTGACCCCTCCAGACCGCCTAGTCCTGGCCAGCATCGACCAGGCCGATTTCCAGGGCTTCACCTACGTGAACCCCGACTTCGTGCACCCGGATGCCCGCAGCCCCACCAGCCCAGTGCCTGTGCCCGTCATGTAATCTCACCCGCCGCCACTAGGTGTCCCCACCCCAACTTCACCACCCCCTGTCCCATTCTAGATCCTGCACCCCAGCATTCCAGCTCTGCCCCCGCGGGTTCTAGACGCCCCTCCCAAGCGTTCCTGGCCTTCTGAACTCCATACAGCCTCTACAGCCGTCCCGCGTTCAAGACTTGAGCGGAGCCCGATATTCTCCCTGACCTTAGCGTTCTGGACTCTGCCCCAATCGGGTCCAGAGACCACACCACTAACCATCCCCAACTCCATGGGGTTCGAGACTCCATCTTGGTAGTTCTGTGCCTCCCCCCAGACCCCGCCCCTGGGGAAATAGCCTCACGGGGTTGGCTGTTCCAGACTCAGGTTCCAGAACAGCCCTCGGCCTCCGAGGCTCCCCGCCTCCACTCTAGTTCTAGATGAGTGGGAGGCGTGCCCCCCTCCTCCAGTACGTCCCGCTGCTGTGCTCTGGGGATTTCTGGGATATATGGAGGATTCTTTCCCCAGAGGCTCCCAATCAGCTTTTGTTCTAGACTTCCCCATCCCGAAGCCATCACTTCTCCCCGCAGCCCGCCTGCCGTGCATGGCTCCTGTCTGGCTCGGACCCACCCCAACTCTCCCCAGTGCCTGCCACTCTCTGGGACTCTCCTCCTCCCCTCCTCTTCCCTTAGCCTCTCCCACCCGGCCACAGCTGCTGGAGAATAAATTTGGGATGCTGATGCTGAAGTGTTTGGATATTTTCTTGTAAGCTTGGAGAA